CTCTCCCAACGGCTAGGCCTCCCTTTACAGCTCTTAATTGACAAGGAAGAAGAGAATGGGCAGCCTGGAGTCCAAGATCCTGCTCCCAAGCTACTGTCCTCGCTGTTCCACACCCGGCTCCTAGAAGCCAGCTTGGGTACCGGGTCAGTTTCCCGATTCTCCCTCCGTCGGCCTCGATCGCTCCGTGCAATGTGCCCCTCTCCTCATTAGCACCCACATTATCCAGGAATTCTGGGCCCTGGGGCCCCATCTCCTTGGTCCCCCACGCCAGGACCTCAGGCACCCTCTGTGCAGCTCCCTCATCCTCAGACGCCGGCTTCCCCCACTTCTGGGGCCCCCTGACCACCCAGGTCCAGCCCCACACCTAGTTCCCAACTCACCGGCCCCGCCGCAGCTGCCGCCGCCTCCCTGCGGAAACTCGCGGCTTCCCGGGAGCCGGAGGAGCAGTGACAGCAGCATCACTTCCGCCCGCGGCGCAGCCAATCAGCGCGGCGCCTGCGGCCCGGCGACCCCCGCGGGCCACAGCAACCGGCGCCCGGGGTCCGGCTCCCGCGGGCGGCCTACGCAGGCAGGGGCCGTGCGGGCGCTGGGGGCTGAACCCGCGGGCTCCGCCTCCCCGAGTCCTCGGGGCATCTTCCACATGGTCCCTCTTCAGAAGGCTCTCCTTCATGGCGTCCTCTGTAAAGGGCATTTCGGTTCCGACCTTTAAAAGCCACTCGTTGCTCTTCTCCTTCTGACCGCCATGGCCCCGACTGTCCCTGTAATCTTCCCAGAGGGGATCCTGCCCACCCAGGTCGCCTTCCTTCTCGCAGTCGGCTCTCCCTTCTTCCCCGCGCCCCGGGAGAGTCCACTTGTATCTCAGGGGTCTCCCGCAGCATCCCCGTGCCCCGGCGGCGCCAGCTGTCGCCGCCAGAGGGCGCCGTCGGGGGCGGCGCGGCGCCACCGCGGCCTCTCCTCTCGCGGCCGGAGCCTCGCCCCCTCCGCTCGTGCCGCCGGAAGTGGGAGGTGCCGCGCGCGGGCCGGCGCTCGACCCCTCCCCCCGTGGCTCGGCCGCCCCCTCCCCCCGCTCCGCCCGCTCAGGTGCGTCCCGTCCCTCCCCCACTTTCCTCCCGTTGTAGCCTGTAATTTGTTTCTGAATGTACAGAGCATAATGGCAGCGTCTGAGGTTGCTGGTGTTGTGGCCAATGCCCCCAGTCCTCCGGAATCTTCTAGTTTATGTGCTTCCAAATCAGACGAAGGTCTCCCAGATGGTCTAAGGTAATGTGTGGACTCCTGACTGGGAAGATTCAATACTTTTCTTTTTATCTTGTGTGTTTGATAGCACCAAAGACTCTGCACAGAAGCAGAAGAACTCGCCTCTGTTGAGTGTAAGTAGCCAAACAATAACCAAGGAGAATAACAGAAATGTCCATTTGGAGCACTCAGAGCAGAATCCTGGTTCATCAGCAGGTGACACCTCAGCAGCGCACCAGGTGGTTTTAGGAGAAAACTTGATAGCCACAGCCCTTTGTCTTTCTGGCAGTGGGTCTCAGTCTGATTTGAAGGATGTGGCCAGCACAGCAGGAGAGGAGGGGGACACAAGCCTTCGGGAGAGCCTCCATCCAGTCACTCGGTCTCTTAAGGCAGGGTGCCATACTAAGCAGCTTGCCTCCAGGAATTGCTCTGAAGAGAAATCCCCACAAACCTCCATCCTAAAGGAAGGTAACAGGGACACAAGCTTGGATTTCCGACCTGTAGTGTCTCCAGCAAATGGGGTTGAAGGAGTCCGAGTGGATCAGGATGATGATCAAGATAGCTCTTCCCTGAAGCTTTCTCAGAACATTGCTGTACAGGTCAAGTGTCAAGTTTCTACTACTAAAATGTAACGATTCTAAATATAACTTTTTTCCTTTATAGACTGACTTTAAGACAGCTGATTCAGAGGTAAACACAGATCAAGATATTGAAAAGAATTTGGTAAGTATTTAAACTGTCCTTGTTATATGAAGGAAATAAGCTTTTCTTGTCTTGTTCATAATAGGATAAAATGATGACAGAGAGAACCCTGTTGAAAGAGCGTTACCAGGAGGTCCTGGACAAACAGAGGCAAGTGGAGAATCAGCTCCAAGTGCAATTAAAGCAGCTTCAGCAAAGGAGAGAAGAGGAAATGAAGAATCACCAGGTATTTTGCTTATATTGAAATTGTCAATGAGTTTTGTGTGCGACTGTAATTGTGTGGAACTCAGGAGATATTAAAGGCTATTCAGGATGTGACAATAAAGCGGGAAGAAACAAAGAAGAAGATAGAGAAAGAGAAGAAGGAGTTTTTGCAGAAGGAGCAGGATCTGAAAGCTGAAATTGAGAAGCTTTGTGAGAAGGGCAGAAGGTAACTGATGTTAAGAATAAAAACCCTGTGTGCTTAGTCTTGTTCTTGGTTTCTTATCTTACAGAGAGGTGTGGGAAATGGAACTGGATAGACTCAAGAATCAGGATGGCGAAATAAATAGGAACATTATGGAAGAGACTGAACGGGCCTGGAAGGCAGAGGTGAGAAGAGGAGCTGATATCTTGAAAGTCTTATAAAGTATTTATATGTGTGTGGCTTCCTTAGATCTTATCACTAGAGAGCCGGAAAGAGTTACTGGTACTGAAACTAGAAGAAGCAGAAAAAGAGGCAGAATTGCACCTTACTTACCTCAAGTAAGTACCTTTCCGTTCTAGAGCTTTAATTGAAATCTGTAAATTCCTGTTGGTTTCTTGAAAGGTCAACTCCCCCAACACTGGAGACAGTTCGTTCCAAACAGGAGTGGGAGACGAGACTGAATGGAGTTCGGATAATGAAAAAGAATGTTCGTGTAAGTGTATCTATGAGTCATCATTCAGTCAGTCAGCAGTAAAAATAATCCTTTTTTTTTTTAGGACCAATTTAATAGTCATATCCAGTTAGTGAGGAACGGAGCCAAGCTGAGCAGCCTTCCTCAAATCCCTACTCCCACTTTACCTCCACCCCCATCAGAGGTAAGAGAGTGGCTTTGGGGGGAAGTTCACCTCTCTCTCGTCCTCTACCTCTTCTCCTCTGCAGACAGACTTCATGCTTCAGGTGTTTCAACCCAGTCCCTCTCTGGCTCCTCGGATGCCCTTCTCCATTGGGCAGGTCACAATGCCCATGGTTATGCCCAGTGCAGATCCCCGCTCCTTGTCTTTCCCAATCCTGAACCCTGCCCTTTCCCAGCCCAGCCAGCCTTCCTCACCCCTTCCTGGCTCCCATGGCAGAAATAGCCCTGGCTTGGGTTCCCTTGTCAGCCCCCACGGTCCACACATGCCCCCTGCCGCCTCCATCCCACCTCCCCCAGGCTTGGGCGGTGTTAAGGCTTCTGCTGAAACTCCCCGGCCCCAACCAGTAGACAAACTGGAGAAGATCCTGGAGAAGCTGCTGACCCGGTTCCCACAGTGCAATAAGTAAGTACCTTCAAGGACTGATTCAGATGTCTGCTTTCTCTCCCTCAACATTTTTTTTCCTCAGGGCCCAGATGACCAACATTCTTCAGCAGATCAAGACAGCACGTACCACCATGGCAGGCCTGACCATGGAGGAACTTATCCAGTTGGTTGCTGCACGACTGGCAGAACATGAGCGGGTGGCAGCAAGTACTCAGGTGAGAAAAGCCACTTGGGAGAGAACTTAGGCTTCCCTTACTCTGACAATGTTTCTACCTACAGCCACTTGGTCGCATCCGGGCCTTGTTCCCTGCTCCACTGGCCCAAATCAGTACCCCAATGTTCTTGCCTTCTGCCCAAGTTTCATATCCTGGAAGGTCTTCACATGTAAGACTCTTTTTCTTTGAACACTGTGATATTACCTTTTGATCATGCCGCCTCTGTTCTACAGGCTCCAGCCACCTGTAAGCTATGTCTAATGTGCCAGAAACTCGTCCAGCCCAGTGAGCTGCATCCAATGGCGTGTACCCATGTATTGCACAAGGAGGTAGGTGTTACAGACCTTCCTCATTTTCTACATAAACCTGAGGTGTGTCTTTCTTTCTTTCCAGTGTATCAAATTCTGGGCCCAGACCAACACAAATGACACTTGTCCCTTTTGTCCAACTCTTAAATGACGGACCTGACTGGGGAGGAAGAAGAAGAGAAACTGATGTGAACAGGAAGCGCGGGTTCAAGATTTCTAAAACTCTATATTTATACAGTGACATATACTCATGCCATGTACATTTTTATTATATAGGTAATGTGTGTATAGAAAGTCTGTATTCCAATGTTCGTAAATGAAACTATGTATATTATGCAGAAACAGTCTGTTCCCCCTCATCTTGCAATTCCTTTGGGGGATGCAGATTGTAGGGAAGATGATGTTTAGTTTGGCCTTGAAATTATGATATCCCTGCCCAGGGCTGTTTTCAAATACAATATAAAAACCACCTAGGAACCTGCTGTTGCTCTAAGGCCATTCTGCTTTGGTTTGGCTCAGCCTCTAGTCCATTTCCTTAAGGCTCATGTATGCAGATTTAAAGCCTGGTGCTCACCCACTGTCCAACCAGATGCCTTGCTTACCGAAAGCCTCCAGAAGCCTCAGTATTGTTTTAGCCACTCTACTCCAAATGGATAAAATGAGACTCTGATTGAGGAAAAAAAAGTAACCCTAGTAGTTTGACTTCTTATTGAATATTTTACTGTGTTAACGCTCATTATTTATACAGACATTAGGTTTACAGAATATTCTGTTTTACATCACCAAAATTCACAGTCCGAGAATAACAACATAACCAGGTCCCAATTCCTCCATGTACCCCACAAGCTTCTGTCCACCCTATTTTCTGGACAGAAATTAGCACAACCCACAGGTTTTTCCTGGGCCAAGTCTTCCTTTGCTGCCACTGTCTTGGCTTCTAATCAAGCTCTGACAGGCCAACATTGTGAAGTCCTCACCCTTTCCCATTCACTTCTGGTCTCCTAGTCTAGCTAATCCCCCTCCCCCAGAAGGTTAAGGCAGTTGGTTCACAACCAAGTTGTTTGGTGACCTTGGGTGAGCTCCAGACAGGCACTGGGGTGAGGAGATGTCTGTGCAAAATTACTTGTAGAATGATCTTGGGATGCTGGATTTTAATTTTTGAAGCAAGAAAGTTAGGGGGGGACATATTTCCTGTCCTGGGAAAAATGGAGACCAAAGTGATATTAAGAAAGTAGTTTGGATTTCAAATTTATAAATCACTTGCTCTGTGGGTAGCTATCAGGAACTAGATCATTTTCCACCTCTGCTTATTGTACTTCTTAATTTTAGGTTTTATACCTGGGAAAGCTGTGACTCTATTAGAGCTTTGAATCTTTTCCTATCCTTTTATCTTTACTCCTACAGGGAATGGCCTCAGCTCCCTTCTCTTTTAGAATTAAACAAGTAAAAACTAAGAGTTAACTTTTTAAAAAAACTGACTCCAGGG